CTGTGCAGCTTCTCCGTATACTGTACGGCTCGTAGAAAAGTACAAATCATGTTCACGGAAAATCGTTCCGCTTAGGGACGATGCTAACTACAATTAGGAAAGCTTTAGGGTTCACTACACATGCGGCCGGACACGTACTCAAGCCTATACGTTTACATTACATGGGGTGTTAGGCAAAAACGTCAGTTTCCGCAGCGTAAATGAAAACGAAAAGTCTCCAGGGAGAACCTGATGTCTACCTTCCCTTCTGTCTTCTTTCCATTTTAATTAACAGGCTCTGATCACCTTCTGGGCTGACATTCACAGTGTCCCCGCCATGCCTTCGCAAAGTCACCTGGGAAACCCCCGTCTTCCTGGGAATAGTAGTTTGAAAACCTCGCTCTTAACTGGGATACGGCAAAGAGGCGCGCAAAAGAGACTACATCTCCCACAATTCAAGGCGGCCAGAGCACGGCGCAGGTCCTTCCCGCGCCCCCAGACGCCTCCGCGCCCAGCGTCGGCGCAGACGCTGCGCGTCCCTGGAGCGGCGGAAAGTGGGGTGTTGGTGGGGGAATTGGTACCACCCACCCTACGTGGTTCAGGCGGGACTTGCAAAAGCCAAATTAGCAGTTACAATCTACGTGTTTTCCTGATCCTTATAGAGAGGACTGTGCACAGTGGGAAATACCCCCTTGGACTGTGGTCTTGCCAATTCCGCGTGGGCAAATGATTTAGTTTTTGCGTTTTACTGTGTTTTCAGAAAAACTGGACAATAAAGAGTCAGCAAGTGGGGATGAACGAGGCCGCTGCAAAGCAGGCACCGGTTTCCTAAATGGTTAAGCCGCGAACTTGGCTTGGCGCCCTAGGCGGCAGAATGTTAGGGGTGGGTAAGGAAGCCGAGGCCCGGAAGTTTCTAGAAGCCCGCTCTGTGAGCGGGTGTCTGGCGCGGTGCCGTCTGCGCAAGGGTGGGCATACCGTTACTTTTGCTCACGCGCGCATGCGCATAAGGGGTGTGGCGACGTGCGGGCGTGGGGGCGGTGCGTGCACTCTTCGTTTCAGCCCTGGCGCGGTCCTGTGGTGAACTCCTTGTCTCTATGGCGACTGGACGCGGTCGGATCTTGCAGCAGCACTGGCTCGGCCTCCAGACGCTGCGCGGGCCCAGCAGGGGCGGTGGCGCGGCCCGGGGGCGCGCCAGGGCCTTTGGGTGCAGGTGACTGTAGGGCCTGCGGGTGGGGTCCCCTGGCGGGAAGCCCGTCACTGCGCGGCCCCGCTCTCTTCACCGTGTATTTTATTCGTCCAGCTTGGCGCAAGGCCCGTGGCCGTCTTCAACGTGAGAAGGGTATGGAAGAACGACCGGAGGAAATCCTTTCTCGTCAAGGCTAAGTTGCCATCTACATTGCCAGGTCTTGCTCATCTGCTTTCCAGAAGCATCTTCAGCGTGAAGAAGTAAAATGAGCCAGTGCATCAGAAGTATCAGCATGCATAATGGTACCTTATGAAATCCCTCTCATTATATCGTGAGCTGTTCCCTAGCTGTGTACCCATCACTGCAGTTAGTTTACAGATGGAGGGATAATGCCAAGAATGGTTTACATTCTTGAGGATTATCTTTCTGCTTGTAAGACTCCTTGATTTATAAATAGGGAAAGTCATGCATATTTTGCCTTCTAATAAACCAATGGTCTATGTTTAAGCACACAAAGGGAGTCTATTACATACTAGTTGAACTACTTGTTTTTTCCCCCTGAATCTCCAGAACTATGTCCTGTGTCCTCTCTAGGTCTCCATTACTTCCACTTACCTGTTTTCAGAAGCCCAGCCCTGTTGCTTAGTGCTGTGATAATAGTTCTTAATTGAATACCTATAATGCTAGACATACCACAAGCCTTGTCACAAATAGAATGGTGACAATGCCTGCAAAAATTCTTTTATGTAGGAGAAAAAGCAGGAATTTAAATAGGAAACTTGAACTTTTAATCAATTTGCTGCTATTACTAAAATTAGTCTTTACATAGTGCTCTATTAGGGGGAAGCAGAATGATTTTTATATGATGAATCTTTTATCCTTTGTAAGTTGAGTGAACTTCCTGGATTGATATAATTAGAGGGCCTGTCATTATGCCTGGCATGGGAACCTGCATTTCAAGCTGATTTGGAAATGTATGCATTATTTTTGGTAAAGAAAAGTCCGCTGCTAAAAATAGAATGATTGACTATGGTCAAAGCAGGTGGTTATTTTAATATATCGCTGTGGAAAATTAGATGTTGTTAAGGAATCAGTGTTCCCTTTTAACACAAAATGTGAATATGTATAAATATCACAAACTGTAAGAAGTGTAGCAGAAAGCGTATTAAGTTGGCTTAATTTGTACCTGCTGTAATTTATTTGATTTGCCAGATATTTAAAATGAAGCACAGTCATTAGGTTTTTAAAATATTGGACTTATTGAAAGCTATCAGACAAAAACCTGTCACTTGAAAAAAAGTGTTTTCAAACTAAATTTATCTTGCTAAATGTATCAGTGTATGTCTACACTTAACCTTGTAGACGTATAGATTCGCATAAAAACATAAATAGAACTTGCTGATTTGTTAATTATGTGGACCTTAAAAATGTGCAATTGGGGCCGGGTGCAGTGGCTCACGCCTGTGATCCCAGCACTTTGGGAGGCGGAGGCGGGCAGATCTGGAGGTGAGGAGATCGAGACCATCCTGGCTAACACTGTGAAACCCCGTCTCTACTAAAAATACAAAAAAATTAGCCCGGCATGGTGGCGGGCGCCTGTAGGCTCAGGTACTCAGGAGGCTGAGGCAGGAGAATGGCGTGAACCCAGGAGGCGGAGCTTGCAGTGAGCCGAGATAGCGCCACTGCACTCCAGCCTGGGCGACAGAGCCAGACTCTGTCGCAAAAAAAAAAAAAAAAAAAAAGTGCAGTTGGTTTATTTTATGGATAAATAGAAATGTGTTTCCAATAGTGTTAAAAGGTACACTGATAAGATGTATGGTCTCATGTAAGACATGGTACAGAGAGCTCTGACAGGACATTAAGGAGATGGGCGTCTCAGAGACTGTCTTTGCTTCTAGCTTGGGACCTTAAGTTTCTTTAGTTGCCTTGTTAGAGCCTTAGCCTTGTAAACTGAAATGAGGGACTCTATGAGATCCATTTTAATTGTGAAAAAACAAAACAGCAAGAAATAAGCTTTGACGTTTTAAAAGTGTGAAAACATGTTTGTAATAAAATAGCCTTCATATTCCAATTAAATAAAGGATGAAATGTCTTAAAGCACTTACACATTACCTTGTGCAGAGTATATGATTAAGAAGTATTTGTAGAATTGAACTAACTAAGCCCTGTTAAATGTTTTAGCCAAAGATAGAGGCATATCCATTCGTTACTGAATTAGGGTTTCAGATTAGGGAAAAGCATTTGGTACTTAAAAAAAATAACTAGTACCAAACAGGATTTATTTGCTTAATCGTTATTTAAAACTATCTTTGAGTGGGGAGAGTTACAGCATGACTTTGAGGAACTTACTAAGATCATTTTATTTACATATATTTTATATGCATATATGTTTACAAAACAGGTGACTTTATTTCACTGGTGTTTTCACAGTAATCTTTCATAAATTCGGGACACACAAGTTAAGGTTTTCAGTAAGAACTTGGTGGTGGATTAAGCCAGTATGTATTCTTGAAACATCTAAGCACCCTGGCGCTGTGCTTCTCAAACGAGTAGTTGTAGTGGGTGGGGAACACATAGAGCATCTTCTTTGTCTGCAAAATCAACACAAAGGCTTTGGGGAAAATGTTAAATAATTTAACTGGTAAATAATATAATACATTTTTATGATAGGACAAAGACAGATTATTTAGTAGAATGCAGTATTTGCTTTAATTTTTAAGATCAATTGGGAGACTCCTAAGAAATTTTGAGTTTGCTGCAGACTGTACCCCCAGATTTCGGGGGACCTGGTTTCAGTTTCTTTGCAAGAGTTCTGTTGCTAGGAATGCCTTTGAGAACCACTGCTCCAGTCTCAAGGATTGTGCTGTCAAACTGTGATTCCCTGGCCTTCTTTTGCATGTGACTCTTAGGTTTGAAATTAAAACAACACCCCCACCCCCCAACTTATTACAGATTCAATATGCTAAGAAAAATTAGAACATACATGGAGTTATGCCCCCTAAATCGTCCCCATTTAAAAAGACCTTCACCAACAGATTTTGTAATCCTATGAATCAGATCTGTTAACTGTTAAACCTTGGTGTCTCTAGATCTCTTTTCTTTGTATGCATATATTTACTTTTCCTCTTAGAGAAATAGAAAAATAAGTTTATGTATTAGGTTGGTGCAAAAGTAATTGTGGTTTTTGTTACTGAAAGTAATGGCAAAAGCCGCAATTACTTTAGCACCAACCTAGTAGTATATACTGATATAACCTGCTTTCTCAGTTATACTGTTAGTGATTCAGCGATATTTATTGAATGCTGCTCGCATGCCAGGCATATTGTGGGTGCTGAACGATCAGCAGTGAACAAACCCATGCAGTATAACTGCCCATGTCATTCCAGCGATAGTAAGCAAGACAGGCAGGTTAAATGTATAGTGTTGGATGGTGATGTGTGCTAAGGAGAGAAACAGAGAAAGGACACAAAGTGCATGTGTGTGTGGCAGAGGGGACTGGATTGCAGTTTAAATATAACAGCCAAGGAAGGTCTCAGTGAGATGGTGACATTGTAGTAAATGGCTGAAGAAAGTGAGGGAGCAAGCCATATAGACACCTGGAGGCCATCAGGGACCTGTTTCTAATTCAAACACTTAACCTGGGTTGAAAAATCTATATTTTAATTGACTAGACATTGTTAACTCTATGGAGACCATGCAATTTAACCAATCTCTATACCGTTTTTAGTATTTTTTTCCCCCAGTGCAGACAACTCTGAGATGGACATTCTTGAGTGAACTATCTGTGCACATTTCTAGAAGTGGAATTCCTGGCTTAAAAGAGCATATGTGCTTTTTAAGGATCCTGGATTCCAATATCAGATTTGGCTTTCCATAACGTTTGTACCACTGTATCTTGTCTTACGGGCAGTAAATGAGGATGCCTGTTTCTTTGTAACATAGCCAGCATGAATCATCATCATTTATTTGGTATTTGCCAATTGCTAGATTAAAATTGATCCATCAGATGAATTTACTTTTCTTTGGTTCTCTTGGAAAGGCCTAAGGTAACAGTTTTTATTTTTCTGGCTTCTTATTGAGGAAATAAACAATGACAAAAAGCTGTTACTGATTCAGTAAGGTATTTATTTAATATCTTAAATAAAATTATATTTGATGAACTACAATAATATTTATGTTTAAAGTATATATAGAATTATTCATATGATGCTTAGGGTATGTGTGGACTCCGATTCTAGGTACAGCCAACCCCCACACTCCCATAGGCTTAAGGGTTACAGGTTTGGAGCTCCTGATAGGAATTGTTATTGTTTGATGAAGGAATGATAGAAATTCCCTTTATTTGAAGCTTAAGTGTTAGAATCCTTTATCAATTGTAGATATTTTATCTTTGAATATGTAATATAAGTCAATACAGACTTTACAACAATAATAACCATTTAAAAATAAGTCATGCTTTTAAATAATTTTAGAATGTATTACAAATTTGTTTACTGTGTTGACTATTGACAGTAAACAAAGTGTATTATACCTTCTAAAGTTATTTATGTCCTTCTGGAACACCAGGATGTGACTTTCTTTAGATATAGGGTCTCTGCAGGTATAATTAGTTAAGATGAGGTCATACTGGATGAGGGAGGGTCCTAAGTGCAATATGAATGATATCCTTATAAGAAGAGGCACAGAGACAGATATGCCTAGAGGGAAGATTGCTCTGTGAAGATGGGGGCAGAGATTAGAGTTATGCTGACACAAACTAAGGGACACCAAGGATTTCTGGCAACCACCAGAAAAAGGAATGATCCTCTCTAGAGCCTTCAGAGGGAGCACGGCCCTGTTGACAACTTGGGTTTTGGACATCTGGCTACTGAGACATAATACATTTCTGTTGTTCTGAGTCACCCAGTTTGTGAAGGTAGTCTTAGGAGACGAATGCAATTAGGAAATGATATTTTACTTATGATTACTATGTTAGGACCATGTTAATGGAGCCTAAGCTTTTCTCCTGTGGAAATCTGTGTTTAAACAAAATTTCTAACAGAAGTACAAAAATATATAACAGGTAGAATTATCTGATTAAAGGAGGAGAGGGTATTGCAAAAATGTCCCAATTAGCATTTCTTCCTGTCCTTTCTCCCTGTCTTCCTGCCCTGCAGAGCACAGATTGAAAACCATTGGCTAGAAAGTCATATAAGACCAAAAGTATATTAAGCACCTTTTACTGAAGCTGGGATGGAAAGGCATGTGGAGCCAGCATTTTTTTTTCCTCGGTGCATTTTTACTCTTACAGGATCTGGAAAAGTTTACCTTATGCAACTTCTTTGTTGAGATGCCAGTGGAGCAGCTGATCACTAATATTTGTGGAGGGCCTACCCTGTACCAGCTACTGTGCTTTTTTCTAGAGAGAAAAATTCACAAAGGGAAGAGGAATTTACTCTGTAGCTGCTTGGAAGCATGTGGAGACTTGTGCCTGGGAAGCAGGGCAGCCAGGTGCCAGTGGGTGATTTGAGTGCGTGCTGCATATCATGATGCTGTCTTGCGGTAGGCTCCAGGCTACACTGTCACCTGGCCAGCTGATGCCTAGGGCAAGGGCTCCTTTTTCACCACTTGTGTCATCTAATAGGTTGTGCTCAGAGTTGAGGGCCATCCTCTGTTAAGACCAGTTGTGTGTGGATTTCATACTTCAGCTTTCAGGGGGGTTGGTTCATTACTTTTTCTTCCAAGTTCTTAAGGCATCTCTTTTTTTGCTCCCAATTGTTGCCCTCCTTTATGAATGTTGTTTCAACTATATCTGGGGAATTGGCCTGGTGTGAAAAACTGAGGGTGGTTAAACTGTCAGTGCACAAAGTACACATTCAAAGCAATGATGTTGGTGAACTGAGCGTATACATAATGTACTCTCTAGGATTTAGCCACTTCTTAAATAGCACATCAGGAAGGAGGTGCGCCAATATCCAATACCTGTGTGTTGTATGTTGCTTAAAGCAGAAGCTTCCAAACCTTTCCTAGAGAAATAGTGTAACCATTCATGGCTCTCCGGGTGTGCTGCTGCCTAGACATGGAGGCTGTGAGCTGTATGATTTTCTGGTGTTTCAGATTCCCTCAAGGTGCTGCTGAGTACTACTGGTTTTGAGGACTGATCTTAATAAAATTTACTTTAGGAACCTCTGAAAAAGACTCACTGCATAAAAATATTATATGCTATTTCATTGAATCTAAAAAACCATTCATTCTAAGATGCACTACTGTTTTCTGTACCACTAAAATAAAAAGATGGCCAGTGAAAATATATTGCATTGAATGGGAGAGGTTAAAATGTAAAAGTTTGTGGATGAGTATTTGGTAGTTTGTCTATGACTGCAAAAGCTAGAGTTGGAACCCTCAAAGATCAGAAAAGTTGTAGATTGTGTTTTATGTTGACAGTTCTAGTTTACTAATAGTAAGTTTTTTAAAAAAAACTTTAATGGTTTCTGTTTTATCCAAATTGGCTAATCAGTACACTAACTGTATCCTTTTTGTTTCCATTAAATGTATTTGGTAACACCTCTTTGACATGTTGAAAGCCTACAGTGAGAGTGTATATTTCTAAACCTTTGGGTGAAAGCACATCAGAGTAAGTACGGTCTTGAGGTTTCCTTACCAGGACACTAAAGGTTTCACTGCCTCTTCCTCCCTTCTCCCTGCCTTTCTTCCTTCCTTACCATCAAGGTCTCACTGTCTCTTCCTCCCTTCTCCCTGCCTTTCTTCCTTCCTTACCATCAAGGTCTCACTGTCTCTTCCTCCCTTCTCCCTGCCTTTCTTCCTTGCTTACCATCAAGGTTTCACTGTCTCTTCCTCCCTTCTCCCTGCCTTTCTTCCTTCCTTCCATCTTTTCTTCTTCCCTTCCTTTTTTTCTTTGCAGAAATTAAGTTTTTCAGTGAGTAATCTTTGGAGTTTATGAATCCTTTGGAATTTTGTAGAAGGGAATAGATAATTCACCTCATTTGGTAATTACATAATTTGAATTTCCCACATTTACTTTCAGAAAGGGGCCAGGGGTCAAGCTTTCTGCAGGCTCTGCTGCCCTGAGGTGCCATGCCGGAGGTGGACAGCACTGGGAGAGCTCTTTCTCCTGCTGTTCTGGGTTCCTGGATGGGTAAGTAGCAGAAGTAGACTGTCACTTTTGGGGTGATTTTTTTTTTCTTTTTCTGTTTTTGCAGAATGCCTTCAGAAATCTTGCTGAAGATATTTTCCTACTTGGATGCTGTGAGCCTTCTGTGTACTGGATGTGTGAGCAGGCGCTTTTATCATCTAGCCAATGACAAGTAAGCAGAAATCCAAGTCTCTGTTATGTTTTCTTAGTTAACATATTTCCTCTTTTCCCTCCAGTTTTATTTGGATCGGAATCTACTCAACTGCTTTTTCACCTGCAAGATCAAATTGGAAATTTAATTCAGTAGAGAAGATAGCTATGTCTATGAGCTTTCTGTCAGTTCAGGATAAAGAAGCTGGTTATTGGAAGAAAGAATATATCACAAAACAAATAGCATCTGTAAAAGCCGCACTAGCTGACATTCTCAAACCTGTCAACCCTTACACAGGCCTTCCAGTTAAGACCAAAGAGGCCCTCAGGTACGCAGTGTGTTCCAAAAGAGAATGATGGCCAAACATTGTTAGTTTTTTTTTCTTTCTCCAGAATATTTGGTTTAGGTTGGGCAATTATACTGAAAGAAAAAGGTGGAAAAGAATATATCATGGAGCATGTTGATCTTTCCATAAATGACACATCAGTTACTGTTATATGGTATGGCAAAAAATGGCCATGCCTAGCATCATTGTCAACCTTAGATTTATGTGGCATGACACCAGTTTTTACCGACTGGTATAAAACTCCCACCAAACATAGGTAAGTACCAATCAGCAGAACTGTTGAGTGAGTCTCTCTCCTTTCCTTGGCATAACGTTCAAAGACTCCGATGGCATTCTTTAATTGCAAAGTACAATCTGAGTCATTTGACCATATCTACCATGATTGGCTGTGACAGACTCATTCGGATCTTCTGCCTGCACCCTGGCCTCCTGGTGGGAGTGTGGAAGGTAAGACTTGAGTCCCTGTATGTACTGTGTCAGAAATATGTATTCTTCTCAATTAACTTTTCAGAAGGAGGAAGAACTGGCTTTTGTTATGGCAAATCTTCATTTTCATCACCTTGTGGAGAGGAGCACATTAGGCTCGGCTACTATGTATGTATTTATATGTGGGTGTGTTGAATTTTAATTTGTATGTTTCTTTTGTTTTGCTTTTCAGCCCCTATGAACTGCCTCCACATAGCCCCTTTTTGGATGATAGCCCCGAGTATGGACTGCACGGCTACCAACTCCATGTTGATCTGCACAGCGGTGGGGTTTTCTACCTATGTGGTACATTTCGCAATCTCTTCACCAAGAGAGGTGAAATTGATTGAGTTTTTATTTCATTATGAACAGTGATTGAAACAATCTTATATCTTTTCAGGAAATATTGAAAATGGACATGTGAAGCTCATTGTTATACATTTAAAAAATAACAGAGAACACCTACCTCTTATTGGAAAAGTTGGCCTCTCGTGGAAAACTGATATTTTTGATGGCTGTATAAAGGTAAAAACAGAACCGTTTTCTTTTCTTCAAGTTTTATCCTTGTCAATCTGTGTTTATTTTGCAGAGTTGTTCCATGATGGACGTAACTCTTTTGGATGAACATGGGAAACCCTTTTGGTGTTTCAGTTCCCCGGTGTGCCTGAGATCGCCTGCCACACCCTCTGACAGCTCTAGCTTCTTGGGACAGACATACAACGTGGACTACGTTGATGCGGAAGGAAGAGTGCACGTGGAGCTGGTGTGGATCAGAGAGACCGAAGAATACCTTATTGTCAACCTGGTCCTTTATCTTAGTATCGCAAAAATCAACCATTGGTTTGGGACTGAATATTAGCAGTAGGTGGCAAATTATTGTTGTTATTTAGTTGTTTATTTTTGACTGGCTTTGTTCTTGGTGTTGAAAATTAAAATAAAGCAAATCTGCAGAGTGCTGTGCAATGCCTTTCATCTCACATTAGA